AAGGAGCCTGGCAAATGAAGACAGAAGCATGACCCAGTCAGGGGAAACCACAACAAAAGACGTTTGGTGGGAACTGCCTGTTTCTTAATTTCCAAAAATCAGTTAAAGGTTCATATACATTATCTCATTTCAACATCACTGGTAGAAAGATTCCATTTTTATGGAGAGGGGATCTGAGGCCCAGAAAGGAGACGATCTGTCATCGTTTTCCACTCAAGGGCAAACATGGGGATATCCCATCCCATCCCAAAGCCTAAGATTTTGCACTCCAGGCCCTTTGTCTGACCTGAAATTACTGAGCTAAAAGGGACCGAAAGATCCTAATGGAACCACCGATGGGAAAACTGCGGCCCAGGAGGAAACACACCAAGCAAAATTGCACCGTATCCAGGTGGCCAGTCTCCAGACTGGGGTCTCCCTGCCCCGCCAGACCATCTCCCGGCGACAAGGGTCTCAGGTTTCCGAAATCTCGCCACCCGCGAGTGATTTGCAGCGCAGGGGCCTCTGCTGCCTCGGAAACCTTCAAAGGTGGGCGGGTCGGGGACCAAGTCCCCCTAGGGATGGAGAAGGAAACGGGGCCAAGGAAAAGGACATCGCCACCCTGGGCAGAGCACGCACGGCCCCAGCGACTCGGACATGGTGAGGGGCGCGGAGGCTCGGGGTGGACCCGAGGCCTCCACACATGTGGCAGGCTGCAGCAACCCGCCACCCACGAGGACTCGCCCAAGGCCCAGAGCGCGCCGGGCCCCTCCCTCCGACTCCGTCGCCGCCCGACTGGCCGCAGCGGAAGCCGGCGCGCGATCCCACGCTGCGCTTTCGCCACGTCCTGACGGCTGCCCGATAAAACGGACATTAAAATTGCACTTTCCACTGAATACAGCAGCGCCTATTGTGGCGGCACACCTGAATGCGAAAATTAAAGCCAAAATATTTCCTAGCGGCTAAAAGAGCTCCAAGCCTAGGCGAATCTGCCGGTCCGCTCGCCGGAAATGCGGGCTCTCCTGCCGGAAGCTGCCCCTCCACCATTTTGTGGCCCGCTATGGCGGCGGTGTTGAGGTTGGGTACGGGATGCGGGGTCTTTGACTGAAGGGGTAGGCCAAGTGGAGGTATCAGGGACGTCGCGCGGCACAGAAGAGGACCAGCCTGGACGCCGGGGACGCTGTCATGTACGGCGCGAGCGGGGGCCGCGCCAAACCCGAGAGGAAAAGCGGCGCGAAGGAGGAGGCCGGGCCAGGCGGTGCCGGCGGTGGGGGCAGCCGAGTGGAGCTCTTGGTTTTCGGCTATGCCTGCAAGCTGTTCCGGGACGACGAGCGGGCCCTGGCTCAGGAACAGGGACAGCACCTCATCCCCTGGATGGGGGACCACAAGATCCTCATCGACAGGTCGGTTCCTCTCCCCACCCGTCGATCCTTCCCTTCCCTCACCCGCTTGATCTCGTCTGATGTTGACTTGACTGCAAGGACTGCAGAGAGTTTTCTGGAGCCAGCGGGGATCTGGGGGACACCCCCTCCCCTGTCCCCACCTCCTCCTGGTGTTCTGGTGGGGAGGGGGACGGTGAAACCTGCCCTAAGGCACTGGCTGGAATTGCGTGCCGCGTCCGTCTCCGGAGGGATCGTCTCTGGTCCCGCAGCCCCTCTCGACCCCTCACCCTGTCGCTGGGCTGCAGTTGGCGATTCCGCGCGGTGAAAGCAGCCAGTGCCCAGGGTCTTTTCCTGAGTGCACCTGGGCCTGCCGCCCGGCGATGCCATGGGGTCGTGCGCTGCTTTTCTACTTGCCGCGCTCTCACTGCTCGGTGTACTGGGAGGGTACCCTGGGAGGCGTGCCTTTATTCTTCCGAACCGCCGCTCACTGAGACAGTGGCTAGAAGTGTCTCTTGGACCTGTGAGTTAGCCTTAACCTGTTATGCCCCCAGAGCCCTCAGTGGAGCGCCCGTACTTTGCCGGCATGACGTTTGATTTCCCGGTGATAATCCGACGAGTTTGACAGATTGAGGTAGTGAGCAAAGTTGCCCGTCAGTTGGTGGCCACTTGACTTCGTGCGGACCCTGGCCTTGCTCTTGGAAGAGATAGTGTTCTTAGGGCTGGTTTCACTGTCTCTTAAGACTGAAGGGTGGAGCTGGGATATAGATGTGTTGTTTCTTTTCAAATCAAACCTGCTTTAGGTCGTCACTCGAGGGTGTCTAGCGATTATGGGCAGTGGGGGCCTGGGATTAGGGATTTCTAAAGGCGTTTGATTTGAAAAGGATAACATTACATGATGTAGGTGGTTTGCTCCCCTCTTTCTTCCCATTTTTTCAATCCCCCTTCCCCTCGTCTCTGGGTTTTGGGGTTGTTGTGGGGTGGTTTTTTTTCTTTTTTGCCTGTTCGGCTACTTCTGGGGCCCGGACTGAAAAGCTAACCATGACCAACCATTAAACTGTGGAATAGTCTCTCCACGTGAAGAAAGCCCATCGTTTGAGACCATTAAAACTGGATTCTTCATAGCCCTGGAGCATGACTGTAGGGATGACCTCTGAGCTGGCCAGAATGGACACATTAATGACCAAATAGGCCTTTTTCCATCCCTGACGTTTCCTTTTGGAATTAGAGCTCGAAAACGAGAACTGGTGAAGGGAGGGCCGCGGAATCAGATCATGTCTGGATCTGATGGCTCCGTGCTGTGCTCAAGCGTGCTGTGCCTTCACACCATGGTTTATATTGAATGTGTCGCCTGAGTTGTCAGGCTTGCTTTTCCAAAGTGTCACTTGTGTTATTTATCATTAAAGTTTGGTAAGCAATGAAGTCTGAGCTCTTTGTACAGTTTTCCTATCATTCTGTACATGATTTGAGTTAGGTCTTCCAAAACTGGTGGGGAGCAAACGCCGCACATGTACATGTATAATATTTTTAATAATAATCTACATTTGTAAGTTAAGGAGGTTTACATCAAAATCCAATTAATTTTGAAATTTAATGAAATGCAGTAACTTGACTACCTTGGAATTTTGGGCCTTTTTCCTGTAAATGTCTTTTTTGGTCTACATTAATATTTTTGGTTCCCATTACAAAAGTCAGCATTAAAAAAATAAGCAGACTTTTGTTTGTTTCTCTACATTTGTTTTTGAAACCCTAAACCTGAGTGTTTTAAGTAAAGTTCACTAACTCATTCATTTATTATCTGACAGTTACACGTTGACAGCATCCTCATTGAATCCTTTATGTTAAAAGCATAGCAGAAAGTGCTCCCATTACTTATTTGGCCAAACTACTGTTTGGTCCATGCAAGAGAAACATGGAAGTGTCTTCATGTATGTTATTTCCTTGAGGGTATAAAGTTCAGAAGGAAATATTGATACCATATCTTCTAATAGTTTTGCTCTGTTCCCAGTGAACCTCCTTAAACTGCATGTATATGTCACTGTTCCAATGTATGTGTGTCTCTCTATCACGTAACCCAGCACTTATTTCCTCAGCCAAGTGGCTAGGGGGCGAGCCTAGCCAAGATTTTACCTCCAATGGACGCAAGTTTCTTTGGTGAAGATCTCTCCTGAGAGTTCGGGACTAGCAGAAAGAAGCGAGGAAATTTCGACCGTTTGGTTCTTACGGATAGGTATTTATGTATTTGGTTTGTGTGAATGTAAGCTATGATATTTAACTTTTCAGAAAAAAATAATAATTTTTTGCAAGTGGCATTGAATGGTTGACCAAACCATAATGGTAAGAACTGCCAGTGAAGTGGGTACCATTTTTGCTATTAATGGATTGTTTGCCTTTAGTTATAAATGTTATCTTACTGTGGAAAGGAATTTAGAGTTTGTTAAGATAACTTGAGTTTAAAAGTAGGTGAGATATGACTATCCAAATTAAATATAAATCTGGGAAGAGTTTTTATACTTGTTTTAATATTTTTGTTTATTTTAATCGGTAAGTATGTGTGTGTATATATATATACATATATAAAACATCACACACGCACACCAGTCTAGACGTTAATTTCCTTTTATTGACCAGCTTGTTCACATTACAGATATGATGGACGTGGTCACCTGCATGACCTTTCTGAGTACGATGCTGAGTATTCCACGTGGAACAGAGATTATCAGCTGTCTGAAGAGGAGGCGCGAATAGAGGCCCTGTGTGATGAAGAGAGGTATTTAGCCTTGCATACGGACTTGCTTGAGGTTTTGTTGATAAAATTCTCATTTTTATTCAAGAGGAAGAATACAAGCGATTGAGTGAAGCACTAGCAGAGGATGGGAGCTACAATGCCGTGGGGTTCACTTACGGTAGCGACTATTACGACCCGTCAGAGCCGACGGAGGAGGAGGAGCCTTCCAAACAGAGAGGTGAGTGGGGAGCTGCCTGGACTGCTGGTGTAGTTCTGAATTTTTTAATTTTCTTTTTATGCAGAAAAAAATGAGGCCGAAAATTTAGAGGAAAATGAAGAGCCCTTCGTTGCCCCCTTAGGATTGAGCGTCCCGTCTGACGTGGAGTTGGTATGTGTCCTGCATGAGCACTAGTTGTCGTCTGGGTGACGTGAATATGTGTGTTTTCCCGTAGCCACCAACCGCTAAAATGCACGCCATCATCGAGCGCACGGCCAGCTTCGTGTGCAGGCAGGGAGCACAGTTTGAGATCATGCTGAAGGCCAAGCAGGCCCGGAACTCCCAGTTTGACTTTCTGCGCTTCGACCACTACCTCAACCCCTACTATAAGTTCATCCAGAAAGCCATGAAAGAGGGACGCTACACTGTCCTGGCAGAAAACAAAAGTGACGAGAAAAAAAGTAGGTCCCACTGCGTCTGTTCCGTCCAGACTACCAAAATCTTGAAATGTGATTTTGATTTCAGAATCAGGAGTCAGCTCTGACAATGAAGATGATGATGATGAAGAAGATGGGAATTACCTTCATCCCTCTCTCTTTGCCTCCAAGAAGTGTAACCGCCTTGAAGAGCTGATGAAGGTTTTTATCTCATTGTTGAACTATATTTTTATGAATGCTAAGGCTGTGTCTTCTCTGTTTCCAGCCCTTGAAGGTAGTGGACCCAGATCATCCCCTCGCAGCACTTGTTCGTAAGGCACAGGCTGACAGTTCCACTCCCACCCCACACAACGCAGACGGTGCGCCTGTGCAGCCCTCCCAGGTGGAGTACACGGCAGACTGTGAGTACTCACTGTGTATGTCCTGACCTGTGCATGCTCACTCCGGGGCAATGTGTCTCCACAGCGACCGTGGCAGCCATGTATTACAGCTACTACATGCTACCGGACGGCACTTACTGCCTGGCGCCGCCCCCTCCCGGAATCGACGTGACTACTTACTACAGCACCCTTCCTGCTGGCGTGACCGTGTCTAACTCCCCTGGAGTGACGACCACCGCCCCACCACCTCCTGGGACCACACCACTACCGCCCCCAACCACAGCAGAGACTAGCAGCGGGGCCACCTCCACAACCACCACCACAAGGTAGGTGCAGCGTCCACCGCTGCCTGCTGTGTGCCCAGGGGTCTCACAGACTCTTCTCCTGCAGTGCACTTGCCCCCGTGGCCGCCATCATCCCCCCGCCCCCCGACGTCCAGCCCGTGATTGACAAGCTGGCCGAGTATGTCGCCAGGAACGGCCTGAAGTTCGAGACCAGTGTTCGTGCCAAGAATGATCAAAGGTCAGAAGAAGAATTTTATATGTTAGGTATATAAATGACCCATTTTCTTTCTTTTTCTGCTCAGATTTGAGTTCCTGCAGCCGTGGCACCAGTATAATGCTTATTATGAGTTTAAGAAGCAGTTCTTCCTCCAGAAAGAAGGGGGCGATAGCATGCAGGTACGTGTCTGAATGCAGGGAGGCTGTGAAGCGCTGACAGTTTATAGTGACATTTAATCTCTAGGCTGTGTCTGCACCAGAAGAGGCTCCCACAGACTCTGCTCCCGAGAAGCCAAGTGATGCTGGGGAGGATGGCGCGCCTGAAGACGCAGCCGAGGTGGGAGCACGGGCAGGCTCAGGCGGGAAGAAGGAGGCATCGTCCAGTAAGACCGTCCCGGACGGGAAGCTGGTGAAAGGTATGCTGCCACTTGCATGTTGGCCTTGCACACATGTATCATAATTCTCACCTTTCCTCAATAGCTTCCTTTGCTCCAATAAGCTTTGCAATCAAGGCCAAAGAAAATGATCTGCTTCCCCTGGAAAAAAATCGTGTTAAGCTAGATGATGACAGTGATGATGATGAAGAAAGCAAAGAAGGCCAAGAAAGTTCTAGTAGTGCTGCAAACACTAACCCAGCAGTTGCCCCACCCTGTGTAGTTGTTGAGGAGAAGAAGCCTCAACTTACCCAGGAGGAGCTAGAAGCAAAGCAAGGTTTGTTGATAGCTTTTAAACTTCTTGAAAGAAACTTCTCTTTTTTCTTTGTTTATTCCTTAAGCAAAGCAAAAGCTGGAAGATCGCCTCGCAGCTGCTGCCCGGGAAAAGCTGGCCCAGGCGTCTAAGGAGTCAAAAGAGAAACAGCTTCAAGCAGAACGTAAAAGGAAAGCGGCGTTATTTTTACAGACCCTCAAAAATCCTCTGCCGGAAGCAGAAGCTGGGAAAATTGAGGAGAGTCCTTTCAGTGTCGAGGTATAGTAAAATCCCACATTGGTATCTGCGGGTGTTAACACCCAGATTTTCCTTTTATTCTTAGGAATCCAGCACTACGCCCTGCCCTCTACTGACTGGAGGCAGGCCTCTGCCTACTTTAGAAGTTAAACCACCCGATAGGCCTTCGAGCAAAAGCAAAGATCCACCGAGAGAAGAAGAGAAAGAAAAGAAAAAGAAAAAGCACAAAAAAAGATCTCGAACAAGATCACGTTCTCCCAAGTACCATTCGTCATCCAAGTCCAGGTCTAGATCACACTCAAAAGCAAAGCATTCTCTTCCCAGTGCCTATCGGACAGTGCGGCGGTCGAGGTGGGTGTGAAGGGGGCAGCACCTCTGGTACCCTGAATGTGAAGTGTGTGCCTCCGTGTCACAGAGTCACAGCCTCCCCAGGGACGCTGCGCGCGGAGCCCTGTCAGAGCAGCGCGTCAGTGACAGCGGCAGCCGAGCCAGGAAGTTATCAGGCAGCCTCGACCACCACCAGATTTGACTCCGCGAGCTCTTTTGAGGGAAAACCTGGTAAAACGTCAAGGTGTCTAACTGACCTCGCCTTTATCATCTGTTCAGAGCTGAACACTGCCTCCTCCCCTGTCCAGGTCCCGCTCCCGGTCCCCTCGGAGGAGAGCCCACTCCCCTGAGAGACGGAGGGAAGAGAGGAGTGTGCCCACTGCCTACCGCGTGAGCCGCAGCCCTGGGGCCAGTAGGAAGCGGACCCGCTCCAGGTAGGCCACTGGGTGTGCACGCAGGTGCTGGACTGCATCTCTCACAGAAACTCTTGCCTTTCAGAAGTCCCCACGAGAAGAAGAAGAAGAGGCGGTCCCGGTCGCGGACCAAGTCCAAGGCCAGGTCTCAGTCGGTGTCACCCAGCAAGCAGGCAGCGCCCCGGCCCGCGGCCCCCGCGGCCCACTCGGCGCACTCAGCCAGCGTCTCCCCTGTGGAGAGTCGGGGCTCCAGCCAGGAGCGCTCCAGGTAACCCCTGTCCTCCAGCAGCTCTCTCTGGGTGTAAGCTCTGCTCTCTCTCTCTCTGCATTAGGGGAGTCTCTCAGGAAAAAGAAGCCCAGATCTCTTCAGCAATCGTTTCTTCCGTGCAGAGCAAAATCACTCAGGTCAGTGGGCACGCCCCCCTCCCGCTCCCAGCACAGGTTCTCCTCTGTGTCTCGCCCTGCACAGGATCTCATGGCCAAAGTCAGAGCGATGCTTGCAGCTTCCAAAAACCTGCAAACCAGCGCTTCCTGAGACGGGGCCAGCGGAGGCAGAGCCGGGAGGCTGCGTGGGCTTCTGGGCAGGCTCACGCAGACGCCGGCCACACCATCCACCTGGCCGCCTCCATGGACCCTTGGTGGCTTTTGTAAATTAATTTTTGATGACATTTTGAGTTTTAAGATTTCTGACCAGCAGTCTCTTACCTGTATATTTGTAAATATATCATGTTTCTGTGAAAATGTATTATGAAATAAAATGGGAGGAAACACCTTTTCTAGCTAGACCCTGGCGTGGTTTCTTCCTTCTCTCCTTGGT